TTTACAAACCAGAAAAACAGAAAAACACAGGCTCATTCTATTACTGGATGTTTTAAAAAATAGTCTTTTTGGGCCAAAAACATTGGCATACTGATGAGCTTATTAGAAATTCAGCAACTCAGACTTTATCCCAGATCTGAAAAAAAAAAAATTGCATTAACAGGATCTCTAGCTTATTGCACACATTAAAATTTGAGTCATACCTTCTAACTCAACATGTCTATTCCATCTGAATAATATGCAAAACTATGTCTTTTCCATCTGAAAAATACACACGATGAATTTTTTTTTTTTTTTTTGAGATGGAGTTTCACTCTTGTTGCCCAAGCTAGAGTGCAATGAATCTTGGCTCACTGCAGCCTCCGCCTCCTGGGTTCAAGCAATTCTCCTGCCTCAGCCTCCCGAGTAGCTAGGATTACAGCCATGTGCCACCATGCATGGCTAATTTTGTGTTTTTAGTAGAGACGGGGTTTCACCATGTTGGTCAGGCTGGTCTCGAACTCCCAACCTCAGGTGATCTGCCCACCTCAGCCTCCCAAAGTGCTGGGATTACAGGCATGAGCCACCATGCCTGGCACACAATTCTGTATGATGTAAATATAGCACTCAAAATTGTACATGTTAGTGTTTTTGCCCTCAATTTTATACTTTATTATCTAGAAAAATATTACATATACACAGATGTTATGGATCTTATACCACTTTCTTTTCTCAGAGTTAGAGAATACATTAGTGAACATTTCTGTGTTGAAAACTATTTTATTGAATAATTTCAGTCATTCATATAAGTCAGAACCAGCTCTCTCTACTCTCTCCATTTTACCTTGAGTCACATTAAAAGTTCTGCCCATGACCAATTGGTAAATATATGTGTTTGTGTGTGTTTTCCAGGGAGCATTGACATTTAGGGATGTGGCCATAGAATTCTCTCTGGAGGAGTGGCAATGCCTGGATTCTACACAGCAGAATTTATATAGGAATGTGATGTTAGAGAACTACAGAAACCTGGTCTTCCTGGGTGAGAATAACTTTAATACGCAATTCCTAGTATATACTACAGGTTTCATTTTGCTGCAGACCTTATTGGACTGAACAAAGGAGGATGAATGCGAGAATACAGACAAAGACAAAAGAGTATATTTGGAAGAAGGGGTCGTGGACTCCTTGCTTCTGGTGAACAAGGGTCCTGAGCTTCTATAGCCCTTTGTATTTATTGAGTAAAGGAGATAGGGAGAAGGGGGAGGTTGTGGTCAGCTGCTTGACTTAATGCAGGCCTGCATGACTGTATTCTTTGAACAGTACTCTCCAGATGTTCCAGTAGATAACTCCAAGGAGCATGGCACCAGGGAGTGACTGTCCTCAGTATACCTTCTGGTGGCAGGAGCAGAAGCAAGTTTGCCCACATTCTGCACTCATGATAAACAGTTTGCTGTTTGATCATATAGCCTCCAGTGGAATGCTGAGTTGGTCACAACACTCAGGCATTCAGCTCCCAACATTTCCCCCTTCCTGTTTATGCATTAATCAAATAAACGTAAGGCCAGGTTGGGCAGCTCTCATTTTGTGATTGGTCCGTCGGATTTTACAGACTATGAACAGAAAACAGAGACAGAACAGCATTACTCCAAAAACTACATATGAGATGTTTGTGTGGTGCTTTAGATAGGTCCAAGGATTGAGGCTCTCCAGGCCTTGCTGGAATTCGGTCCAGTCTTCTAAAGAAGGCTGAAACTCTTGAGTTTGCTTATTTAAATCAAGAATTTTGTTTTGTAATTCACCAGTATCAAAGGTGATGTTGGGTGTGAAAGCTCCCCGCAAATGGGCTTTCACAAGGTCCCATGGATACTCGCTTTGGTTATATTCTACGTTGGTTACACATATATGAGTGTGATTTAAATGATAGCACAATTGCTCTTTCAATTGTAAGTTTTGTAATTGTTCTCCTAACCATAGAACCATGGATTTCAACATTGCCACTTGTTTATAACTCAGTGTTAATTTTATTCTTTAGTAGCCATGCTTGGTTGGCTGTATGCCTCTGCATCCAGTTCTCCACATACTGAGCTGTTGAATAGAACTATGCAAAGCTACAGAGGACATCACAATAGAAGTTATTAGTGTGACCAAGGAAACAATAGCAAAAATTATCATGCCTAAGGGTCTGCGGACACGATAAGTAAGTTGAGTTAGAAGAAGTTTCACAAAGTGAAGATGGATGTTGTTCATTTTTAATAAAACAGGTATTGCTGCCTTTAAGCCAGACCTGATCATTTTTCTGGAGCAAGGAAAAGAGCCCTGGAATATGAAGAGACATGAGATGGTGGAAGAACCCCCAGGTAGGTGAGAGTGAATACAGACAACATGAATGTAGATTAATTTGTTATTTTTATTTCTTTTCAGTTATATGTTCTCATTTTTCCCAAGAGTTTTGGCCAGAGCAAGGCATAGAAGATTCTTTCCAAAAAATGATATTGAGAAGATATGACAAATGTGGACATGAGAATTTACACTTAAAAATTAGTTGTACCAATGTGGATGAGTGTAACGTGCACAAAGAAGGTTATAATAAACTTAACCAGAGTTTAACAACTACACAGAGCAAAGTATTTCAATGTGGCAAATATGCAAACGTCTTTCATAAATGTTCAAATTCAAACAGACATAAGATAAGGCATACTGGAGAGAAAGGTTTGAAATGTAAAGAATATGTCAGATCATTTTGCATGCTTTCACACCTATCTCAACATGAAAGAATTTATACTAGAGAGAATTCCTACAAATGTGAAGAAAATGGCAAAGCTTTTAACTGGTCCTCAACCCTTACTTATTATAAGAGTATTCATACTGGAGAGAAACCCTACAAATGTGAAGAATGTGGCAAAGCCTTTAGTAAGTTCTCAATCCTTACTAAACATAAGGTAATTCATACTGGAGAGAAACCCTACAAATGTGAAGAATGTGGCAAAGCTTTTAATCGATCCTCAATCCTTACTAAACATAAGATAATTCATACTGGAGAGAAACCCTACAAATGTGAAGAATGTGGCAAAGGATTTAGTAGCGTCTCAACCCTTAATACACATAAGGCAATTCATGCTGAAGAGAAGCCCTACAAATGTGAAGAATGTGGCAAAGCTTCCAACTCGTCCTCAAAGCTCATGGAACATAAGAGAATTCATACTGGAGAGAAACCCTACAAGTGTGAAGAATGTGGCAAAGCCTTCAGCTGGTCCTCAAGCCTTACTGAACACAAGAGAATTCATGCTGGAGAGAAACCCTACAAATGTGAAGAATGCGGGAAAGCTTTTAATCGATCCTCAATCCTTACTAAACATAAGATTATTCATACTGGAGAGAAACCCTACAAATGTGAAGGATGTGGCAAAGCCTTTAGTAAGGTCTCAACCCTTAATACACATAAGGCAATTCATGCTGAAGAGAAGCCCTACAAATGTGAAGAATGTGGCAAAGCTTCCAACTCATCCTCAAAGCTCATGGAACATAAGAGAATTCATACTGGAGAGAAACCCTACAAGTGTGAAGAATGTGGCAAAGCCTTCAGCTGGTCCTCAAGCCTTACTGAACACAAGAGAATTCATGCTGGAGAGAAACCCTACAAATGTGAAGAATGTGGCAAAGCCTTCACCTGGTCCTCAAGCTTTACTAAACACAAGAGAATTCATGCTGCAGAGAAACCTTACAAATGTGAAGAATGTGGCAAAGGCTTTAGTACGTTCTCAATCCTTACTAAACATAAGATAATTCATACTGGAGAGAAACGCTACAAATGTGAAGAATGTGGCAAAGCCTTCAGCTGGTCCTCGATCCTTACTGAACATAAGATAATTCATACTGGAGAGAAACCCTACAAATGTGAAGAATGTGGCAAAGCCTTCAGCAGATCCTCAAGCCTTACTAGACACAAGAGAATTCATACTGGAGAGAAACCCTACAAATGTGAAGAATGTGGCAAAGCTTTTAAGTCATCCTCAACTGTTAGTTATCATAAGAAAATTCATACTGGAGAGAATCCCTAAAAATGTGAAGAATGTGGTAAATCCTTCAGCTGATTCTCAGTCTAGTAAACATAAGAAAATTCATACTGGAGAGAAAATCTACAAAGGTGAAGAATGTGGCAAAGCTTTTAAACAGTCCTCAATCTTTATTACACATAAGAAAATTCATGCTGGAGAGAAACACTACAAACGTGAAGAATGTGACAAAGGCTTCAACCGGTCCTCAAACCTTGTGGAACATAAGAGAATTCATACTGGAGAGAAACCCTACAAATGCGAAGAATGTGATAAAGACTTCAACTGTTCCTCACACCTTACTACTCATAAAAGAATTCATACTGGAGGAAAAGCCCTACAAATGTGAAAAACGTGGCAAAGCTTTTCATTAGTTCTCAACCCTTACTGAACATAAGGGAATTTATACAGGAGGGAAACCCTACAAATGTGAAGAATGTGGCAAGCCTTTTAGCTGTTCCTCAATCCTTACTAAACATTCATGTAATTCATACTGGAGGGAATTCCTATAATTGTGTGGAATGTGGCAAAGCCTTTAACCAGTCCTTAAGGCTTACTACATATAAGACAACTCATACTGGAGAGAAACCATGCATGTGTGAAGAATGTGGGAAAGCCTCTAACAGATCCTCAATTCTTAAGAAACATAGGCTAATTCATACATGAGAGACTCTACAAACCTGAAAGATGTGACAATGCTTTTGGCAACACCTCAGACTTTTCTGAATATAAAAGAAATCATATGAATGAGAAATCCTAGAAATGTGAAGAATGTGACAAAGCCTTTAAATGGCTGTCACACTTGATTGTAGGTAAGATAATATACTGGAGAAAACTACTAGAATAAACAATGTGGCACACATTTAACCAATACTCATGCCTTATTGCAAAGGAAAGCA